CTGTAAAATGATAACTCACTTCTCAGGAAGGAGATAAGATCATGAAAGTTCACAGTTTTTATTGGGGATAATACGTTCCCTGTGTACATATACTCCAACTATGGAATGGCACAAAATGTCCTGTCAGGAAATGGCATGTATCAGTCACTCTCATTTTCAGACAGGATTGAGACTTTTAAAATAAATGTAAAATATTTCAGACATGAAGTAATAAGTATTATTAGAATAAAAGCATTGCACTCTTGGTAGGAACACAATCACTGACTCTACAGACAGTAATGATGTTTTCTTCTGGATCCAGAGGCACAGCGTCACCCTTTCAATCTACGTCGGTATCTCCTGTCTTCTTTTGTGCAAATTCCCAGCCATGTAGTCTTTCTTTGTTCTCTTGGACCAACCATATTGAAGCTTAATAAATAGAAGTCAAAGTTTAACTGTATGTGTATTTGAAAAGCAACATATGGCTGAGAGGCATGAGTAGAGACAGAGTGCCTTTGTGGTATAGTGTGTCCCTTTGGCGGTGTAGCCGTTGAGAACTTGCTGTGCTTCACAATCCGATATCATAGGTCCCTCACATTTCTGTGAGTATCCTAGACCTTACTTCAAGAAAATCTGGTTATGTCGCCTTTAAGAGCAACCCAAGCCCCGTCCTGTCCGTGGAGTCCGGCACTCTGTTTACCAGCTCCCCTGACGGTGCCACTGAGCCTCTATCCGCCATATAAGGACTGACCAACGCTCTAAGGCAAGTCCAGAAGCGGTGTCGAAACTTCATAACCCAGAAGACACTGCGGTTCTCGGCAGCGCGACTGACCCAATGAATGTGCAGGAAGGAACCTTTGCGTGCGTGCGTGCGTGCGTGCGTCCGTCCTCGTGCTCGCGCATCGTAGGAGGGCGGGACTTCCGGCGTCCTCTTGCCGTGGTTGATTTGATTTTCTCTGGTGTTTTCACTAGTTCCGGCCTTTGGCGCTCTATGACGTCACCGAAGTGACGGAGCGGAAAAGCGCGAGAAGCGGCTTGGTTCCTTGTACGCAGAGGCGGTAGTGACACAGGCACAACTGACAGTGGCAGAAGCTCAGCTGACAAGGACTGGGGACGGCGGTGTCCTTGTCTTGCCTTTGTCGCCCCCGCCCCTCTCTTCCCTGGCTGGACTTGCGGAGTCCCCGCCGAAGAACCCGAGGTGGGTGCCCCGTCCCAGGCCCCCCCCCACCTGCCCATTTCTCACGGTTTCCCTCTTCCTTCAGGGTCCCCTGGCGATGGCAGAAATGAACCCTGCACAGGTGAGTGGAGTGTTTTCTACCTTTCACCTACCTGCTCATGTATTCATCTTTCCCAATTTGGCAGGGTCATGTGGTTTTTGAAGACGTGGCCATATATTTCTCCCAGGAGGAGTGGGGGCATCTCGATGAGGCTCAGAGATTGCTGTACCGTGATGTGATGCTGGAGAATTTGGCCCTTTTGTCCTCACTAGGTAAGGCCCTCACACTTGCCCAGTGTCCTGGGCATGCACCTCACCAGCATTTTTATTCTTACAGGTTGTTGCCATGGAGCTGAGGATGAGGAGGCACCTTTAGAGCCAGGTGTTTCTGTAGGAGTGTCACAGGTCATGGCTCCAAAGCCCTGTCTATCTACCCAGAATACCCAGCCCTGTGAGACATGTAGCTCACTTCTGAAGGACATTCTGCGTCTGGCTGAGCATGACGGAACACACCCCGAGCAGGGACTGTACACGTGTCCAGCACATCTTCACCAGCACCAAAAGGAGCAGATTAGAGAGAAACTTTCTAGAGGGGATGGAGGAAGACCGACATTTGTGAAGAACCACAGAGTTCACATGGCAGGGAAGACCTTCTTGTGCAGTGAATGTGGGAAAGCCTTTAGCCACAAACATAAACTTTCTGACCATCAGAAAATCCACACTGGAGAAAGAACTTATAAGTGCAGCAAATGTGGGATATTGTTTATGGAAAGGTCCACACTCAATAGACATCAGAGAACTCACACTGGAGAAAGGCCTTATGAGTGCAATGAATGTGGGAAAGCCTTTCTTTGTAAGTCTCACCTTGTTCGTCACCAGACAATCCACTCTGGAGAAAGGCCTTATGAGTGCAGTGAATGTGGGAAATTGTTTATGTGGAGTTCCACACTCATTACACATCAGAGGGTTCACACTGGAAAGAGGCCTTATGGTTGCAGTGAATGTGGGAAGTTCTTTAAGTGCAACTCAAACCTCTTTAGGCATTACAGAATTCATACAGGAAAAAGGTCTTATGGTTGCAGTGAATGTGGGAAATTCTTTATGGAAAGGTCTACACTCAGTAGACATCAGAGAGTTCACACTGGAGAAAGGCCTTATGAGTGCAATGAATGTGGGAAATTCTTCAGCTTGAAATCCGTCCTCATTCAACACCAAAGAGTTCACACTGGAGAACGGCCTTATGAATGCAGTGAGTGTGGGAAGGCCTTCCTTACAAAGTCCCACCTCATTTGTCATCAGACAGTTCACACTGCAGCAAAGCAGTGCAGTGAATGTGGGAAATTCTTTAGGTATAACTCTACACTTCTCAGACATCAGAAAGTCCACACTGGATAAGGCCCTTATGAATGCAGTGGATATGGGAAAGCCTTCAGTCACCAACATATTGTGGCTGGACAGCAGGCAGTACACACTGGAGAAAGACTGAATGCCGTGAACGTGGGTAATTATGTAGGTACAGCTCTCCAGTCGCTATGTATCAGAGAATTCACACTGCAGAAATGTGTGTTCAGCAAACTCGGGACATTATTTTGGTTTGACTCTCATCTCATTAGACATTGGAGAGTTTACACTGAAGAAGAGTCTTTTCAATAAAGTAGAAAGTGGTAAAGATTCAACATGCAAGATTGTACTTATTGGGCTTCAGAATATCCACACTAGTGAAAGTCTTCTGAGTACAGCAAATGTGTGACATTATTTTGCTACTACTCCACACTACTTAGACATCATGTAGTTCACACTGGAAAAAGGCCACGTATGTGCCTTGAATGTAGCCAAAATGACGAACAACACCCAGAAATCTGTGATTTAGCACTGAGAACTAGTATTATATGGTTTTTAAAAAACAATGGTGAAGTACATGCCACATAAAATTTGCCATCTTAACTATTGTAATGTCTTGTTTAATACTTGAAGTACATTAACATTGTTGAGCAAAGAATATCCTGAACTCTTTATCTTGTAAAATGAAACTCTATAACCACCATTAAAAAAACAACTCATTCCCACATTCTTCAGTCCCTGGCGACCACCATATTTTTAAGTCATTATGACTCTGACTATTCTTGGTACTTCTCAGAAGAAGAATCTTAGAGTGTTTTTCATTATTTTTTTTCACTTAGGATAATATCCTCAAAGTTCATTCATTTTTTAGCATGTGTCAGAAATTTTAAGGCTGAGCAATATTTCATTGTTTGCATTTACCACATTTCCTTTATTTCTGACATCTATTCATGGACACTTGGGTTACTTCTACCTCTGGCTATTGTGAATATTGCTACTACAAGCATAAGGGCACAAATATCTCTTTGAGACCCTGCTTTCAATTCTTATTGGGTACCCCAAAAAGTGGAACTGCTGGATCACATGGTACTTCTAACTTTAATTCTTTGATGAACTGAGAAACTTTTCCATAAAACTTGCACCGTTTTACATTCCTAACATTCCACAAAAGTTGTGATTTGTCCTCATTCTAATCCATAGAAGGCAACATTTCTAACAGGTTTCTAGGTGATTTTGTTGTTGCTGATGTAGGGACTACATTTTGAGAACTGTCCTATCCCATTTTTATAACAATGCAGAGCTTCTCTGTAAATACCCCTTGTTTCTATGTTCTATCCTGTGAGCCTTTTCATTTTGTTAATTTTTCCCAGTGTTTACAACCAGGAAATAGCTTGTCATCTTTGATACAAAACAGAAATCTTTGCAAAATACCAATTGCATTCTGTAGCCCTTGGATCATTTTCTCC